ATATTTATTGGGATACGTGACCTGTTGGCATTCATTCATTCATTCATTTAAAACAGGGTTTCACTCTGTTGCGCAGGCTGGAGTGCAATGCCATGATCACAGCTCACTACAGCCTCAAATCCCTGGGCTCAAGCAATCCTCCTGCCTCAGCTGTTGGGTTTCAAGTGGGGACTGATGGCAGTGGAATGTCCAGGATGACCCCAGGAGAGTGTGGAACAGGGCTTGGGACTAACCTGGGCCACCATCGATTAAGAGAGGGTTAGGAGAAGCAGATGGGGGAAGGAGGGGAGAGGAGGGGAGGAGGAAGAGGAAGGAGAGGAAGTGCCCCCTAAGGAGCCTGAGGAGAACCAAAAGAGGCTGGTGCCAGGGCAGGAGTGGTAGCCGTGGGGAAGGCTGCGGAGAGGCCCAGTTGGCCTAGTAATGGCGTCACCCCTGACCTGGCCAGAGGGTGTGGTAGGCCAGAGGCAGACACAGCGGATGAGGGGCAGAAGGGAGGCGGGTGGAGGGGTGCAGTGAATGGAGAGGGAGCACCGAAGCTAAGCTTGGGCAGCCAGAGGGCAGGGGCCAGCTAGGGCCCGGCCCAGCGGTCATGGGGCCTGGGTGGAGGGTGTACAAAGCGGGGCCTGCACCGAGCCCTGAAGGCAGGGAAGTGACCTCGTCTCGAATCCAGATTTTTGCCACTGCCTCTCTCCGTGACCTCGAACGAGTCACTCATCTTGTCTGAGCCTCAGTTTCCTCACCTGTGAAGTAAGGATCAAAGCAGTCGGTACTTTCCAGAATTTTCAAGAAGCTGCCCTTGGAGGCACATAGTAACCACGCCAGCCACCAGTCCTGGACCCCACCTGCTTTAGTCCAAGCCCCGCCCCAGACCCCCGAACTCACCTGGCCGCGCACACTAGCCACGCCCCTAACTGGCCCCGCCTTCACCTGGCTCCGCCCCGACCGACGAGCCCCGCCCCACCTGCCGCTCCCACTGGCCACGCCCCCACCTGGCCACGCCCCGGTTGCCCAGGTCTCGCTCCGCACACGCTCAGCCGAGCCCAGTCTGGGAGGGACGCGCCCGGCAGCTGTCCACCGATCCCGGCCACCGCCCCCGGCCACCCCCACCCCGCGAGCCCATGGAGGCTCCGGGACCCCGCGCCTTGCGGACTGCGCTCTGTGGCGGCTGTTGCTGCCTCCTCCTATGTGCCCAGCTGGCTGTGGCTGGTAACTCGCGGCAGGGTCTGGCTAGGGGCTCGAATTCTCCCTTCCCACTCCACCGCACTACCAGGTAAAGGAGCTCGAGGCTTTGGGAGGGGAGCCCTGATCCGCCTGAATATCTGGCCGGCGGTCCAAGGGGCCTGCAAACAGCTGGAGGTCTGTGAGCACTGCGTGGAGGGAGACGGAGCGCGCAATCTCTCCAGCTGCGTGTGGGAGCAGTGCCGGCCAGAGGAGCCAGGTATGGAGCTGAGCCCTCCCCAGATTGAGTGCCCAAACCTCCCCCCTGCACCTTCTCTCACCAGGACACTGTGTGGCCCAATCTGAGGTGGTCAAGGAAGGTTGCTCCATCTACAACCGCTCAGAGGCATGTCCAGGTAAGGGGGTTCTTGCACCTAAGCCAAGTTGCGCTGCTTTGCTATGGATCACCTGTCTCCTCAGCTGCTCACCACCACCCCACCTATGAACCGAAGACAGTCACAACAGGTGAGTACTCCCTGGAGACGGGGCAGTGGGAGGCTATGACCCCTGCCCTGCCTCACCCCTGCAGGGAGCCCCCCAGTCCCTGAGGCCCACAGCCCTGGATTTGACGGGGCCAGCTTTATCGGAGGTGTCGTGCTGGTGTTGAGCCTACAGGCGGTGGCTTTCTTTGTGCTGCACTTCCTCAAGGCCAAGGACAGCACCTACCAGACGCTGTGAGTACCTGGCCAGCAGCAAGTACCTGAGTCCCAGCTTACCTCCTGGTTCCTGCCCCACCGTTCCCCTTCAGTACCCAGGGTGCTGTCTTCTCCATGGGCAAGCCCTCAGGACGGTGACAGCGTGCTCCATGTGAGCCACACCCCTTTTGTCTCCTCCAGTTGGGGTGTTTCCTTTGTCAGATGTTGGCTGGGACCAGGACTCAGCCTGGGCCAGTCTAGGAGCCCAGCTGAGCCCTCCTGTGTCTTTTCCCTTCATGCTGCCAGCAGGGAAGAGAACCAGTAGGTGCCAGCCCAGGCAAGCCTGTGGCCCGCGTTTCTGTGGCTGTGGGCAGGAGCTGGGCCTTGTGTCTAGTTGGGTTTTGCTCTGAGAAGGGGAGCTGTGCCTGAGGCCCTCTGTGTGCCGTGTGTGCTGTGGGGCGGGTCGCCACAGCCTGTGTTAAAGTGTTTGCTCTTCCTCTGCTGCCTCCTCTCGAGGCAGGGGGTCCTTGGCTGGCTGAGGCAGTGTCACCTTCCTGAGTGTCCTCTTTGGCCTCTGCAGAATCTGACCCCTTTGGGCCTGGACTCCATCCTGAGGGGAAAGGAGGATGCAGAGGGTGGCCTCTGGGCACCCTTGTGGGTAAGCGGGGGGCGGGGGCGGGAAAAACTCTGGCCGCCAGTTTTTGGCTCCTGCGGGCACCAAGCAGGCTCAGTGTCTGATGCCTGACATCTCCTCCTGTCCTGGGCCTGGAACCTGCAGCTGAGAAAATCCCTCAACCACCTCGTCTCCTCCATCGCCCCTGCTGGGCCCCCCAGCCTGACAGTGGGTTGTATGCCTGCCTCTTTCCACCAACTGGCCTGGGCACTGCCCCCAAATAAAGGAACTCTGCACTGCACTTCATGTCCTGTGTCTTGGGCTGTGTGTGGA